GCAGTGAGCTGTGTTTGCGCCACTGTGCTGCATGCAGCCTGGGTGACAGAATGAGACCCTGTCTCAAAAAATAAAATAAAATGGAATGCAGATCGAAATGTTCAATATAGGCTGTCCATAATCTCCTACCTCATACCCTGAACCAAAATATTGCTACTCTTGGTTAAGTTCAGAAAACTGAATGCTGAGTTAAACCATCCGTTCCTAGCCTTGAACATACAAAACCAACATTAACAGTATTTATGTATTTACTATTAATTATAAACAACTGTGAATTACCCAATGGTTGCTATTTGCCAATATATATCTAGATTAATTATTATTATTTTTTGAGATGGAGTCTTGCTCTGTCACCAGGCTGGAGTGCAGTGGCAGAATCTCGGCTCACTGCAACCTCCCACTCCCTGGTTCAAGCGATTCTCCTGCCTCAGCCTCCCGGGTAGCTGGGATTACAGGCGCGCGCCACCACGCCCGGCTAATTTTTGTACTTTTGGTAGAGGCGGGGTTTCACCATATTGGCCAGGATGGTCTTGATCTCCTGACCTCGTGATCCGCCTGCCTCGGCCTCCCAAAGTGCTGAGATTGCAGGCGTGAGCCACCGCGCCCGGCCTAGATTATTCTCACTTAATTATTACTAAGGTCTGTATATAATTTCTATTTTATAAATTAGAACACTAAGGCTCAGAAAAGTGGAGTGAGTTGCCCAAACTCACACAGTGAAGCCGGGATCAAAGCTAATTACAGTACTGTCTAATTTTAAAATCTATACTTCTAAGCATCTGGCTACACTATATCTCTAAAAGTTTTACGTAGTTCAAATGTGAGCAGCGTTCGTCTACGCAGAAAAACTGAATAAGCAGCATTAACCGCGGGCAGAAACAGAACAGAAACCACTACCTTGGCGGCCGCCCGCCCCCGGGCGTCGCCTACGTCATAACACTGCGCGGCCGCCCCTCGCGCACCACGTGCTAGGGGAGCGGGCGGGCAGATGGCTGTGTCTGTAAGCGGGAGGCGTGCCCGGTTCATCCAAGGCGCAAGATGGCGCTGCTTTTTGCACGTTCTTTGCGCTTGTGCCGCTGGGGAGCCAAACGATTGGGAGTTGCCTCCACAGAGGCCCAGAGAGGTAGGATTATCTCTTTTTACTCTTTTACCTCCGTTATTATCCCGTCTTTTTGCTCTGCCCGCAGGCGTCAGTTTCAAACTGGAAGAAAAAACCGCCCACAGCAGCCTGGCACTCTTCAGAGATGATACGGGTGTCAAATATGGCTTGGTGGGATTGGAGCCCACCAAGGTGGCCTTGAATGTGGAGCGCTTCCGGGAGTGGGCAGTGGTGCTGGCAGACACAGCGGTCACCAGTGGCAGACACTACTGGGAAGTGACAGTGAAGCGCTCCCAGCAGTTCCGGATAGGAGTGGCAGATGTGGACATGTCCCGGGATAGCTGCATTGGTGTTGATGATCGTTCCTGGGTGTTCACCTATGCCCAGCGCAAGTGGTACACCATGTTGGCCAACGAGAAAGCCCCAGTTGAGGGTATTGGGCAGCCAGAGAAGGTGGGGCTGTTGCTGGAGTATGAGGCCCAGAAGCTGAGCCTGGTGGATGTGAGCCAGGTCTCTGTGGTTCACACGCTACAGACAGATTTCCGGGGTCCAGTGGTGCCTGCCTTTGCTCTCTGGGATGGGGAGCTGCTGACCCATTCAGGGCTTGAGGTGCCCGAGGGCCTCTAGTATGTCCATTACTGGAGTCCCTAATCACGCCTTTGGCCAGCCTCCTTTTGAAAGTGTCCGAAGCCTTTTTACTTTGCCTCAAGCAACCTCTAGCTCCCACAATTCAGTGTTGGGTCCTCTGTGCAATATCATGATCATCTTCCTCATCCCCTACCTTGTGAAAGCTAGGCATACAGCCAAACCCTCCTTTTCCCCACCCACCAACTACTGCCAATTTCCTAGGCTACCATGGGTGTATCTTCCTTGACCTGCTTCCTTCAGTCCCTCTGCCTCCCTTTGCCCAGGCCTTTCTCAGACTGTATTCCATCCTGGGGTCTTATCATTCAGCTTTGTTTGAATTTATTAATCACCATGATACCTCTCCCTCCCTTTGTCCACATGTAACTTGTTCTTGGGGCTCTACCAGATGGCTGAAGAGTAAATCCTTTCTACCTCTGGCTGAAGGAGTGGTGCAGTCAATGACTTGGCCCTTTTTCTACAGCACATTTAGAGTTTGGGCTCTGGCTCCCTCAGTAAGTGCTTTATTAACTCAGTGTGTCAAAATGAAAACAGAGCCCTCCTTCCCCAGTAGCTCAGTGCCACAGACCTTCAGCCCCACACAGCTGTAGCTATCCTTACCCTGAGTCCATCTACCTTAAATCTGTACCTCTGACACCCAGCCAGTCTGTCATAATCATTATCCCAGTTATAACCTTGACCAAAGGGGAAGAGAGACACTTGGGGGATATCTAGGGGATGAGTGCTAGAAACTATTTATTTATTTTTGAGACAGAGTCTCACTCTGTCACCCAGGCTGGAGTGCAGTGGCATGATCTTGGCTCACTGCAAACTCTGCCTTTTGGGTTCAAGCGACTCTCGTGCCTCAGCCTCCTGAGTAGCTAGGATTACAGGTGTGTGCCACCATGCCCGTCTCATTTTTATATTTTTAGTAGAGATGGGGTTTTGCCATATTGGCCAGGCTGGTCTCGAACTCCTGGCCTCATGTGATCAGCCCACCTTGGCCTCCCAAAGTGCTGGGATTTCAGGCGTGAGCCACCACACCCGGCCAAAACTGTTTATTCTTGAGAAGTTCCATCTTCATTTCTGCCACAGTTGGAACTTCCCGAGGAAGGAAGGAGGCCTGAGGTTTTGCACAATCTGTTTCAGAGCCTGTTTAGACTCAAACCTATGCTTCCCTTGGCAGCAGAATACACTTAACCTAAAGCAGTATTTGGAGTTGAGAAAAACCTGGTGGGGTAAGTGAATATGTACTGTTTGGTAGGGTAGGTAGAGAAGCTGTGCTTTGACCCTGTGATTCCATCTTTTTCTACCTTCTATGATGGTGATGAAGCTAGATACCCCTAGGGAAGAAAGAAGGACTGGGTTTAGCAAAAATGATTTGGTAATTAAAGTTTATTTGAACACAAAATACTTTCTCTGTCTATAAAATTGGCTGTTAGCAGTAGCAGCAGCATGTCCTGGCCAAGGGGAGTAGATTTCTCCAGACTACTAAAGCCATGTATATAGCCATTCCCACTTCCCATATTCTGTGGATATGTACATGTGCATGGTAGCTAGAGTCCCTCCACCAGAGTATCTCTCTCATGATGGTTTCTTCAGGGAGAGGAAGAGGAGACCTGGGTGAAGAGCTGGGATGGTTTTGAGTGGGGCAAGCCATTAGGCTGTACCTTGAAGCCCAGTCTCTCTGGATAGCTGTACTGCAGGTGTCCTCTGAGGCCCTTCTCTGTACTCTGTCTGCTGAGGGAATGGGGTATTTTGACTCCCATAGAAAGCACTAGCCTAAGTCACCAAATGACTGCTTGGTCCCCACTGAAGCAGTGTAGCTCTCCATAGTATTTTTGGTGGTTATGGATTACATGTGTGGCCAGCTCATGCTTTTTCTTGAGCAGGGGCTGTCCATGACCTGTGCTCATACCATGCTTTCTAAGTTCTCTTTGGACAGGGCCTCAGCTGCTGCCTCAGCCTGAGTTTCAGAGAGTGTGTAGGAGTCCTGGTAATCTTGAAGCAGTTTGACCACCTCCAGATGGTTGAACTGCACAGCATCATCCAGGGGAATGTTGCCCCACCTGAGAGGAATAATGATATGATCAGGCAAAGGAGACGTGGAGAGTGGTGGTTGTATATATTTGCATGGTGGCTGGAGGGTAGGTGGAGAAGCTGTGCCCACCCTCCTCCACTTTTAGCCTATTCCTCACCTGTCCTTGGCAAAAGGATTCACTTTGCAAGCCTCGATCAGGAATTTAACAACTTCGATGTGTCCTAGGAATATGGGCAGAAGGAAAATGAGAAGGCGCAGGTCTTGAACCCTTTGGTGCAGACACTTAGCCACTGAAGTCTTTACCAAGAGGGGAGGGGAAAAGGCCTCTTCCCATTTTGTACCCTGCAGCACTCAGTCATAGTCTAGCTGCAAACCGAAGGGTGTCTAGATAAAACTAGTTGCTGCCCCTATAACCTTGAGGGCACATATAATGAAGGTACTTTTGGTGAAAAAGAAAGGGTCTTATGATTACCCTCCTCCTCCCCTCCTTAACCCTTCAGTACCTTCAGCTGCAGCAACATGCAGAGCTGTGCGCGAGTCATAGTCTTTCTGTTCCATATCCATGGCTGACAAGGCAAACCTGAGGGTAGTGGGAAAGCAGCTAGAGTTGCCTAGATCAGACTGGAATCACAGGTGTTCTTTGTGAACTGGTGTCAGACTGGATGAGTTTCAGAGAAAGTGAAACAGCCTATAGCCAGATTTGTTGGCTCTGAATAATCTTTTTTCCATATCCAGATGAGACTGTTATACTCATATTAGAGAGATGGGAATGTGATCCTTCCAGAAATATCACTCACTGCCTACCTGTGGTAAGTGCCCATTTGAGGCAGGGTACCTACTTCCTAGGACACTGCTCTTAACACTCAATAACAATGGCTAACATTAATTATCATAGAGCAGACAGTTTACTTTTTTTAAAAAAAATCTCCTTTTTTAAAAAAATTTCATTTAAATGCAATCTATATCCATTCTAATTCCAAAGCTGAAGCACTTAACTATTTTGTTACGCTGCCTCCTAGTAAAATCTCTGACCAGGAGTATTTTATTGTGTATATTTGGTCACAGTAGCATTACCTTCGAAGAGCTGAGACATCGCCACTATAGGCAGCAAATAACAGGTTGACCACAGTCTTGTTCTGGAACACAAATCATACCCACATGACATTAATTGAACTCACCTATGCCAGCTGTGCCCTGTGACCCTCCTCCATGGATGCTTAGTCCAAGGGTATTGCTGAAGTGTTATGGAATGTGCTACTCTGAAATATTCTTTTTTTTTTTTTTTTTTTTGAGACGGAGTCTCGCTCTGTCGTTCAGGCTGAAGTGTAGTGGCGCGCGGTCTTGGCTCACTGCAACCTCTGCCTCCCGGTTTCAAGCGATTCTCCTGCCTCAGCCTCCCAAGTAGCTGGGACCACAGGCGCGTGCCACCACGTCTGGCTAATTTTTTGTATTTTCAATAGAGACCAGGTTTCACCGTGTTAGCCAGGATGGTCTTGATCTCCTGACCTTGTGATCCGCCCGCCTTGGCCTCTCAAAGTGCAGGGATTACAGGCGTGAGCCACCGCACCTGGCCTTTGAAATATTCTTACAAGCCACCTGGAGTTTTCCTTACCCGAATTTCTGCCCCTTCACGCCGTGGGTCTAACTTCCGAGCACAGTGCCTCAGGTTGTCATAGTTGTGGAAATTGAAGAGAGACACCAACTTCTAGAATTGTAAGCCAAATATATTGTTTATTTACTCCTTACACTTAGTAGGAGCTCAAAATTGCTTTATTATAGTAAAAGTGGTACCATTAAACAAATTTATTGCTTCAAAAATAGTAAGTACTATATGCAAAGCATCTCACCTGGCAGAAGCTGGTCCCCCTATGGCTGTTCCCCAGCTTGTCCAATGGGGGTGACAGGCACATCATTCCCATGACATTGGGTACCACCAGGAGGATGGCTCCTGATACAGCTGACTTGGCTGGCAGGCCCACCTGGGGAACAGAACTGAAGCTGAGGATAAAGTGGGTGTGCCCCAAATCAGAAAATAAACAAGTTAGGCTGTACTCTTAACAAGTTTACAAATGACTGCATGACCACAATCCACCTCAACCTTTTGGCTTGTTAATTAGCTTCTTTTATTACTCCTGTCCTTTCCTTCCCTTAAATTCATTGATTCAGCTAGAAAATATTTTTTGAAATACTTACAGCATTCTGTGCTAGATGCTGTGCTAGAACTAGGAACTTCCATTCTGGTGTTAGGAGATAGGTAATAAACAGGTAAATAAATAGACACGTAATGTTTAAAGTAATTGTGATAAATAGTGAGAAGTAGGGTGCTGTAAATAGAGGTAGAGGGGGGCCACATGAGATAGGGTGGTCAGAAAAGTCTTTCTTTGGAAATGACATCTAAGCTGAGACCCCAAGGAGAAGAGCCAGCAATGTGAAGCACAATTCAGGAGCTGCAACACCTCTGGTTGTTTTTCTTTTTCTTTTTTTCTTTTTTTTTGAGATGGAGTTTTGCTCTTGTTGCCCAGGCTACAGTGCAATGGCACAATCTCGGCTCAGTGCAACCTCTGCCTCCCAGGTTCAAGCACTTCTGCCTCAGCCTCCCAAGTAGCTGGGATTACAGGTGCACACCACCACCCCCGGCTAATTTTTTGTATTTAGTAGAGATGGGGTTTCACCATGTAGGTCAGGCTGGTCTCGAACTCCTGACCTCAGGTGATCCACCTGCCTCGGCCTCCCAAAGACATCTCTTTATATATTCGAGGAACTTGGTGTTTTTGAGAAACTCGTCTAAGGAGTCTCAACCTAATTGCCTTCCTGGAAGTTAGTGAATGAGAGGCAGGAACAAGCTTCCACCTCTATCTTGAGAGAGTCAGTGTTCTCTCTTCTTAGCACTGGGCTCATGACAGATGGATAGCAGAGCCAGAAACTCACGTGGAAGGCAAACTGGCCAGAGAAGTCATACATGCCGCAGGAATGCATGAGGCTGAGGGTGTTGCGCACTGCTTCAGCACTCAGCACACTCTCGCCTGTGATGGGGCAGATCCCACCGTTGGCGAGGGTGGCTGCCATGACACTGCCTGATTCACAAGTGACCTCCACAGAACACAGCTATGAAAACAAAGAATAGGTGAAGATGTGACGTGAACCTGCACATGGGACCCTCGGGTGTAGGGAAAGGGCAAGGGCAAGGACAGTCTGTCCTGTTCCCTCGGCCCTGAGCAGTGTTTTCTTACCTGGAAGTAGAGATCAAGGGCAGCCATCATGTCCACCCCCTTAGGAAAGCACTGCAAGGAAGAGAGGGGAGAGCATTTCTCTTCAGGACATCAGCCCTTTCACACTGTCAGGGTCTCAGCTGAAGCCCCCAACCCCTACTGCCCTTCCACTAGCAGCAGAATTCCCAGGGACTTTCTCTTCCGGCCTCTTCTGGTTACCTTCTTTTCCTTGAGATAATAGCCGATGGCATAATTCCGATCCCCTGTTTCCTTCTCTGACTGGAATCTGAAGCAAACACCCAATTTAGTACTTGAAGTTGGAGGAGTGGGTGTTGGGAGAAGGGGAAAAATTACCTTCCCTGGAGAGACAGAACTACATCACACCACAAACTAAATGAACCCCTTTATAACTTCTCACAGTAATATTAGAGGAAATTTCTGAACCTGAGCAAACACTCAGCATAGTTTTGTTATAAAGTAAACCCAAACCAAACACCCCAAACTGTCTAGTCATCTAGGAAAACTGGTGAAGTTTTTGGCTTTGAAAGTCTTGGCAAGAAAGGGCTTAGGCACAAACCATCACACTGCCTCTCTCATTATGTACTAATTAGAAATGGAACAAATTATTTTACAAGATAAACAAATGTTTATGAAGGGACTCAGAGGAAGCTGGAGGGCCAAAGTTCCCCTGGGATTTCTTCCTCCTAAGATTCTCTCTCCCCCATTCCTCTTGTCCCCATCCTAAGTACACACACATACACCACAATGCTTTCAGTCAGTCCTCTGAGTAGGGACTTACGTGGCATTGCTGAAACCCATGTATTCATTCCCAGCCATTTTGTTGAGATACTGCAACACCTGGAAGAGAAAAAGGGACATTGAGGCTCCACTTGGTTAAGAAGCTCTATTAATACCTCACAGGTTGACTAGCCCTTCTGAACTCAGGTCTTGTCAAGAGGCTTTCCTCTCTGAGGCCAGCAGATTTCCACATTTCTGGAAATAAGGCTTCTAGTATGGGCTGGTGCACCTGGTAGTGGGGTTAGAGAGCCACTGGGGCAGCTGGAGAGGACAGCATGCCATGGCGAAATGCAGCCAGGGGCTAAGTAGCAAGGGAACTTACAAAATCAAACTTCTCTGCTTTGTTACAGTCCATCTGCAGAGAAAGAGAGAGATGTCAGCATTCTAAGTGTAGGAGGATGACAGAGGGAAGGGTCAGAAGGATCTAGTGGAGTTCTAGTGTTAGTCTGGTCCTGCTGCTGCAAATGTGTTCAATTTTATAATGGCCCTTTTTTTATCCTTCTGAAAACACCGCACTTCCATTGGCTCCTCTCTTTCTCTTTCTTTTTTTTGAGACAGTCTTGCTTTGTCACCCTTGTCACCCAGGCTGGAGTGCAGTGGCACGATCATGGCTCACTGCAGCTTTGACCTCCCAGGCTCAAGCGATCCTCCCACTTCAGCCTCCAAGTAGCTCGGATTACAGGCATGAGCCAGCTTGCTGGGCCATCCCACTTCCATTCTCAATCCAAACCCTCATCCCTGACTCCCACGTTCATTTTCCTGACTCGAATCCTGTCTCCTAGCCCCACCCTATCCCTGATCTCCATCCCCATTCCTTACACCCCATGCTGGAGCTTTACTCCATCCCATTGGCCAGCATGATGGTTCATGCCTGTAATCTCAGCAATTTGGGGGGCTGAGGCAGGAGGATCGCTTGAGACCAGGGGTTTGAGACCAGCCTAGGCAACATAGGAGAGACCCTGCCTCAATTTTTTTTTTTTTTTTTTTTTGAGATGGAGTCTTGCTCTGTCGCCCAGGCTGGAGTGCAGTGGCAGGATCTCGGCTCAACTGCAAGCTCCGCCTCCCGGGTTCATACCATTCTCCTGCCTTAGCCTCCCGAGCAGCTGGGACCACAGGTGCCCACCACCAAGCCTGGCTAATTTTTTGTATTTTTAGTAGAGACGGGGTTTCACCGTGCTAGCCAGGATGGTCTCGATCTCCTGACCTCGTGATTTGCCCACCTCGGCCTCCCAAAGTGTTGGGATTACAGGCGTGAGCCACCGCGCCTGGCCTCTATATTTTTTAAAAAAGGTCCTACTTAGATGGGAATGGGATGAGGCAGGTCCCAGATACAGGTTTGTAGATGGAGCCATCACAGAACAAGGGGAGAGACTCAGCCTCTTTTCCTCACCCAGACTCATTGCTTACTCATGTGTCAACTACAGAGTCAATACCACAGGGACTCTGATACCTGAGTCCCTGAGGGGAGGATTCCTAACACCACCTTCCCCAGGAGGGGCTGTGATTGGCTCCAGGGTGTTGCTGCCCAGCTGCTCCCAGGTTCTTGCTCAAGCCCTGGGAGACCTACAGCTGATGGGCTAGTCTGACACCCTGTTCAAGGCCAACTCACAGTTCCAGGTGACGTGAATAACTGCCCTGGCCTGGCCATTCACCCTTGCCTGCAGGTGTCCCACACCCAGAAGTGGCCAATCAGTGCCCAATAGTGCTGTCCTCCCCTTGTCTCTGGCATTTGGCCCTTGGTCCTAGGCAGGGGTCAGGACCTGCTCACTTCTCTAAGGGTCAGAAAGCTCTAGGCTCTAGACTCATGGGTGGGGGCAGGGAACAGTACTGAGTGGGGATGACGGAGGTGGTGCAGTCTCTTATACTGACATTGTCAGCATAACATGTGGGTCCCTGCTGTGCCTCATGTGCCTTCTGGGGACCCTCAAAGGAATCAGAGCCCCACCAGTCTCCCTGGAGAGCTGAACAAATATGAGGGATACAGGAACACAGGAGCTTAGAGGATAATACCTATCAGAAGGTTAAGGTGGCACTGACCTTGATCAGGGAGCTGACAACAATGGCACCAGCATTGACCATGGGGTTATGGGGGATTCCTGGGGAAATACAAACCACCAAGAGTCTTAGCCACTGAACAAAGCCTCCCTGACAGCCCGCTCACTTTGTGGGTTAGACAAGAAAGACTGCTAGGGAGAAAGGCATGACAGGGCTAATCAGGAAGGGCAGAGAAACAAAAAAGGCTGGGAGATGGGGTGGGGATAAGGAGAAGGGGACAGCTGTAAGTACGGTCTGAGCCTTGGTAGTGCTCACCTTCCTCATTGAGGGAGAGCTTGTTGTAGCGCAGGCCACTTGGCTCTTTGCCCACAAACTTGTGCACGTAGTCAGTGCCTAGGGTGCTTATGGAGATGGCATAGGTGAGGGGCTTCACACAGGACTGCAGGCAGAAGGGGATCTTTGTGTGGCCCACAGAGTGCCTGGAGGCAGACAGATGCCATGAAAGGGGTTGGCCTGTGTTCGGCACCTGTGCCCTGCCTCCCCTTCCTCTTGCCCAGCATCTCACCGTTGACCATCCACAGTGCACAGGGAGACACCCCACAGGTCTGGGTTTGACTTGGCCAGCTGAGGGATGTAGGCTGCCACCTGGACATGAGTGGGTAGAGAAAAGGGAGATGGATGTGGAGAAGAGGAACAGAGTTGAGGTTGAGGGTCAAGAGAATCTTTTAGATAAAAGCTAAAATTCTGTCTTCTATAGGGCAGAGGGGTTCCCTCCTGCCTGTTGCTCCCAGAAATGCCCGAGCCTTAAGTCCTAGAAGGCCATATCTTTGTGTATCCGCAATCCTGTAGAGATAGCAGTAAAGCCAATGGAAGTTAAAAAAGGAGAATTCTGAGGCAACCTTCCCCTTTTGGTTCTTAGGCTCAGTTACCCTATAAATCCCTTTGAAGGCTCTATTCGATCTTGATTCCCTCACCTGCTCTAGGAATCGTGTATAGAAACACATGAAGCCATGTCACCATTTACAGAAGTTCTGCTTCTCATCTCTCATTCATAGGACTCCCAGCCCCAGGAAATCTCTGAGAAGCGAGGTATATCTAGGTGTGGTGGCTCATGCCTGTAATCCCAGCACTTTGGGAGGCCGAGGTGGGTGGATCACTTGAGATCAGGAGTTCGAGACCAGCCTGGCCAATATGGCAAAACCCCATCTCTACTAAAAATACAAAAATTAGTCGGGCATGGTGGTGTATGCCAGCTACTCGGGAGGCTGAGACAGGAGAATCGCTTGAACCTGGGAGGTGGAGGTTGCAGTGAGCTGAGATTGCACCATTGCACTCCAGCCCGGGTGACAGAGCAAAACTCTGTCTCAGGAAAAAAAAAAAAAAAAAAAATCTGGCCCAGGTCCCTGACCCCTCCCTTAGTCCCCTGACTCTCACTTTGCCTCCAGTGAGCTCTTTGACATCCTCAAAGATGCGATCCACATGGCCCGTGAACTCCTCAAAATCAGGAATGACAAACTTCTTTCGGAATGCCTGGGTCAGGAGCACAATGTTGCTGCTCACACACCTGGATCCCAGACACGATTGGATTAGGGGGCTAGAGAAATGCAGCTGGGACTCACTCTGGAGCCACGGAAATTGGGAATAAAGAAGGTTGAGTGGTCTTCAGGTTTGGGATCAACAGCTCTGTTACCTTTGGCAAATCAGTTTACCTTTCTAGGTCTTAGTTTCCGTACCTCTAAAATGAGGGGTTTTAATGATGTGGAAAGACACTATGTCTTGGGATATGAGAAAAAAAATAAATACCAGAATAATATGTATGTATGTTACCTTGATATTTAAAAAATCCTAAATCATAAAAGTATATTTATATATATTCATGTATGTATGTCAGTACATAGGACATTATCTAGAAGATACCCACTAATCTGCTAATATTTACTTCTGGGAAAAGAGGACAGGGATTGAGTAGGGAGGGAAAGGAGAACATGTATTTCTATATTGTTTGAACTCTTATGATGAGTATTCATGTATAACTTATGTAATAAGTAATAAAATAAAATGAGGAATTGAACTATACAATTCCCAAATTCCTCCCTGCTCTGAGAGTCTATGTCCACAGGACA